GGATTCACCATATTGGCCAGGCTGGTCTTGAACTCCTGACCTCAAGTGATCCACCGACCTGGGCCTCCCAAAATGTTAGGATTACTGGCATGAACCACGGCGCCCAGCCCATCCGACTTTTGTAACACTCAGAATTGTAGTTTTGTTTGTTTGTTTGAGACCGAGTTTAGCTCTTGTTGCCCAGGCTGGAGTGCAGTGGCGCGATCTCGGCTCACTGCAACCTCCGCCTCCCGGGTTCAAGCGATTCTCCTGCCTCAGCCTCCCGAGTAGCTGGGATTACAGGTATGGGCCACCACCATGCCCGGCTAATTTTGTATTTTTAGTAGAGATGGGATTTCTACTGGCTGGTCTTGAACTCCTGACCTCCGGTGATCCGTCCGCCTCGGCCTCGCAAAGTGCTGGGATTACAGGCGTGAGCCACCGCGCCCGGCCCCAGAACTGTAATTCTATGACCACCCTTATAAATGTAAATATCAGGTAAGAAAATTGCTGGGTATTTTTCCTACCATAAACTGACTTACTGTAATCCTGTGGATTTTTCCTTTTAATACCTTGTTTTTCTTAGGTCTGGACTCCCTTGAAAAGCACTGCAAGTAAAAGCACTTTTTGTTTCCCTAATATTTCTCTATGAGTTTTCTTTTAAAGACCTAAGGTTCTAACTACAGGTATAAAAGACTCCAATGTCGGAACTAGAACCTAAGTAAGTTAGAATTCAAGACGAGTAGGAGTTTTCCGGGGGAATCCCATTGCTTTCCTTTTTGGCTCAGTGGAGTGAAAAGTTGTGCCTTCAAATCCATTAATTCGGAGCAGACTGACAGATGCGGAGTAAAGAGTTTAGGCAAAATACCTCTCGCACTCAGCTCTCCGCCATCATCTTGCTCCCCAGAAACATGGGACTTTCTCCGGAAATTTCAATAGAGGAGCCAGTCGGCGTCCCCCGTGCACCTTTCCCTTGGTCTAAGGGCCAACCAGTGATCTGCTGCCGTCCTGCGCCTCTTTCCCACACCCTGGGTCTCTAAAAACCAGTTCCCAGCTGTCCGAAAGGTAAAGACGTGTCTCTCGCTGGTTTCTCGAGGGGCCATGGTTGCTCACGCCTGCCCTCTTCCAGGTCTTCGGAACTTCGGCTCTAAAGCGTTCCTCAGCGCCATCCGCCCGGAAACACGAGCGACAGAGAAAAGGTCCGCGAGGCCGGCAGACTCCAGAGTGGCTGGGTCCGAGCGCGGGGCGGGTTGCCGAAGGGCCTCGGCCTGGGCTGCGTGCTGGAGAGCGGGGACGGGGCCGACTCACCAGAGGCTGCAGCAACAGGTCCACTTTGCTCTCCAGTCTCTTTCTCCGACACCGCTGAGGCGGTTTCCCACCGACTTCCTTTCCATACAGCACCGGCAGGCACCGGTGTGAAGGGTCATAAAAATGGCGCTGGCCGCTCGTTTGCTACCCCAGTTCCTGCACTCTCGGTCGCTGCCCTGCGGGGCCGTCCGACTCCGGACTCCTGCTGTGGCCGAGGTGAGGCTGCCGTCGGCCACACTTTGCTACTTCTGCCGCTGTCGCCTCGGCTTGGGAGCGGCGTTATTTCCACGAAGCGCTAGGGCCTTGGCAGCCTCGGCGCTACCTGCCCAGGGCTCCCGGTGGCCAGTGCTCAGCAGCCCGGGACTCCCCGCAGCCTTCGCTTCTTTCCCTGCCTGCCCTCAGCGCAGCTACAGCACGGAGGAGAAGCCCCAGCAGCACCAGAAAACCAAGATGATCGTCCTGGGATTCTCCAACCCCATCAACTGGGTTAGGACTCGAATTAAGGCCTTCCTTATCTGGGCCTATTTCGACAAAGAGTTCAGCATCACAGAGTTCTCCGAGGGAGCGAAGCAGGTTTGTTTATTTCCCTGATTGACCTATCCGTCATCCCCACACTTCCCTTAATATTTTTTTCAAGGCTTTTGCTCATGTATCCAAGTTGCTGTCACAGTGTAAATTTGATCTGTTGGAAGAACTTGTGGCCAAAGAGGTAAAGTATATTTTACATTTTGCTTTAAAAATGTGAACTAATGGCTTGCTTTTTTCAAACTTAGGTGCTACATGCATTGAAAGAAAAGGTTACTTCACTACCTGACAACCATAAAAATGCCCTTGCTGCTAACATAGATGAAATTGTATTTACATCAACAGGAGACATCTCCATTTACTATGATGAGAAAGGTAATACCAGAGCATAGTCAACTTGAAATGATATTCGTATGTGTGTATATGTTTTTTCTCTAAGGAAGGAAGTTTGTTAACATCCTGATGTGCTTTTGGTATCTAACCAGTGCCAACATCCCCAGTGAAACTTTAAGAGGAGCCAGTGTATTCCAGGTTAAGTTGGGGAATCAGAATGTGGAAACTAAACAACTTCTTAGTGCAAGCTATGAGTAAGTTTAATCAGATTTCATTGTTTCCTTTCAAGATTTACATTATTTGCAATGTCTTTCCTAGGTTTCAGAGGGAGTTCACACAAGGAGTAAAGCCTGACTGGACCATTGCACGGATTGAACACTCAAAATTATTAGAATAATTTTCTTGGAAAAATCAGCTTATGGACTTTAGCAGTTGCTGTGAAAAACTAAGGAAGAAAAATTTTGGGGTCATTTGATCTTCACTTAATCTAAGTCTGTGAATTACTTTTATATTATTTTGAAATACTCCTTGCAGTATATTGGCATGATACAGTAAAAGCATTTTCCACAGATTGTTATCACCTTCTTTAAAAGAAGTCAAAATTTAAAAAATACAATAGCACGTTGTTGGTGTCATATTCAATAACATTTCCAATGCTACATATAATTTTATAGACATAATAAAGAAGGTATTGAAAAAACTACTTACAAATTTCTTTATATATTTTTTAAATTG